GCTAGGGGATAGCATGATCAGGTCTAGGTGGTGCAAGATGGCTCTGAGGCAGTATGGATGGCAGAGCAGCAAGGCCCCACACCTGCTCTAGGGGGTGTGCCAAGGGGTCTTGACCCCAAACTGACTGAGTCCCTGGAGCCTGAGCATGTGGACCTCAGATATGCAGTGGCAGAAGGCTTCCAAACTGTGAAGGAACCGGTAGCCAACACCATCTACACTTCCAGATGGTGAGCCCATGACTTACTTAAAGAAGCTTCCTGTTATCAGTGGGTGGGCACTCGCAAAGAGGCTCTGTTCATCTTGTGCCTACAAGCCCAGATCCAGTCAAAGAGCACGGGCATGTTCTCCTTCCTTCCTTGAGGGTTGGCCTCTTTTTCCGTGGGCATAGCCGACATCAGAGCCAGCGCCCCCATATTTCAGCATGATTAAGCCTTGCCATTTTGGGGGTGGCTGGGGGCGAGGGGAGGGGCTACTGTGTTTCAAAATGGAATAAACAGAAAAGCAATATTGAAAGAATGAGGAGGTTGTTTACTGAGGCTTGAAGAGATGACAGGTGTTTCCTCCCAGTTGAGAACCAGTGACCCCTGGGAATCGCATTTCCCGCTGAGCAGGCGCCCATGGCGGGCTGAGTCCTGCCCATGCCCTGGTGGCCTGGAAGCCTGCATGGGCGCCGTGCAAAGATCAACGTTTTCCAGAGGAGCTTTTGGGCTCATCACTGGCCTGGGGAGGGCTTGACACGGGGTTCCCACAGCTTGCCCCACACCACCTTCACACCCACACACAGCAGGTCCCCGCGGGGCCGGTGCAGGCTGTGGCTGCCCGCGCTGCGCTGTTGCTCTGTCCCAGCTGGCTAGCTCCGAGTGTGGAGCGCTCTGGGCCGGGGCCGCTGGGGCGCGCACAGTGGGGTGACAGGCGGCCTGGCTGCAGAAACGTTGCACCGGTGCCTGAGGTGGGAGGATGTGATGACGCGGCCCACGCAGCGGGAACCCAGGCCTTTAAAAAGCCCAGGAAACAGCCTCAGCTCAAGCGGTGGCTCCACTGGAGGAAAACACACCCCGGTCTCACATTAAAGAAGCCAAACTGTCGGCTTCAAAGAGAAAAGGCAACATCCTGTCACAGGCCATGCTCTGGCAAAAACGTAAGTGGTTTGGCTGTGGCTGTCAGACCCAATCCCCCTCAAACTCCATTGGCTTGACTTCCAGTGGTATAGAAAGGCAATATGGTGAACTTCTCAGCCCGAAAAAGGAGATCTCCAATCAGGGCCGAGAGGCTCATGCTAAGGTGGAAAGATTTTCCTCCGTGATGGACTCTTGGATACCTACGGGAGACTTAAAAGGCCCTCAGACCACAGGATTAATGGTGAGAAAGCTTCAGGCTTTGAGGGTGAACTAGAATTAAAAATGTTTATTGTTGCTGCACATAGGTTGGTGTGAAAGGTACCAACTGCAAGTTTCAACTTGCAAAAACACTTGGCCGTTGGGCTCCTTTGGAATCGTCTTGAAGCTTCAGATTCTGATATTTCATGAGCACTTTGCAAAGTCACTATGAGAAGCACCCTCCTTCTTACCTGCTCAGCTGGAGTCAGTTACAGAATTCCTTGGCAGCTGGCTGTGGACACGTGCCGGGCAGTCAGGAGACCCGTGGGAGCTGTGGGAGTCCTGCAACGTCAATAGGAAGAGGTGGGGACTTAGAGATTGCCCCACATATGGTCACCATGGGCTCCAGGGACATTGCTTTTCACAGCCACAGCTCCGGAGCAAGCCCCAGCCCCGGCCCGGCCATACCAGGGCGTCCGTGTGAAGGAGCCAGTGAAGGAACTGCTGAGGAGGAAGCGAGGCCACGCCAGCAGTGGGGCAGCACCTGCACCTACGGCGGTGAGAGTTTGTGTGTGTGAGAGTGTGAGTGTCATTGACCCTGGTCTTCTCCTCTCCCCTCTAGGTGGTGCTGCCCCATCAGCCCCTGGCGACCTACACCACAGTGGGTAAGAGTGCCCCGTAGCCCTGGTGGCCCCCATCTGAAGTTCTGTAATTTCCTTCTTCCCACAGGTCCTTCCTGCCTGGACATGGAAGGTTCTGTGTCTGCAGTGACAGAGGAGGCTGCCCTGTGTGCCGGCTGGCTCTCCCAGCCCACCCCGGCCACCCTGCAGCCCCTGGCCCCATGGACACCTTACACCGAGTATGTGCCCCATGAAGCTGTCAGCTGCCCCTACTCAGCTGACATGTATGTGCAGCCCGTGTGCCCCAGCTACACGGTGGTGGGGCCCTCCTCAGTGTTGACCTATGCCTCTCCGCCACTCATCACCAATGTCACGGTATGTCACACAAAGGCAGGACTGCACCCGCCTGGTCCACCTTGTCTCTTCCATTTCCCTCCAGGGTCCAGTGTCATCCTGATGCACCTGCCCCTGCCTCCAAGCACCTTCTATGAAAGGCCTGCAGAAGCCCTTCCCTCCCAGGTCCACCTGCCTACCCAGCAAACCAATTTTGGAGCCTGGATGATGATAGATAAGAAGGAGTTAATCCAACACCTCTCCCAGGCAACTCATTTCCATGTCAGAGGCCTGGGGTGAGGGTGGTGGGTGGAGGACTCACGGCTCCCACCCATTTCATTACCAAGGATTCCTTTCATTATTTATCCCCTTTCATCATTCCCACCTTCTGCTTTGAAAGGTTCTGTATATCAAACAAACAGTATTCATTAAGAATTGATTTATTTGTTTTGCCATTTTGTAAATTAAGTCATCAAAGCTGGCTAGAGCTGTAAGTCCACACTCCTGATCAGCAGAGATAAGACCTGCTGTGTGCTGAGTGGAAGTAATTGTATTCCCGAGCAAAGAAACCTATAGTTACAGGTTTATGACTGGGAAATGTAGAATTTCCATCTGGATTTTTGAAAAGCTGGGAATCATGAGGCTTTCCCGGATTCTGTCTGGTTTCAGGACACTGGGATGGGGACCACTGGCTTAAGTCAAAGGAGAGGAAGTGATTATGCTGTGGTGGGGTGTACACCTCAGCCCGGATTTCAGGAGGCTGGAAGGCCTCTGAGACCATTTCCAGCTCTATCATTCTGTGCAAAAACACCCTAAAGCCTTGCTACTCAAACTCTTGTCCCTGGACTGGCCACATTGGAGTCCCCCTGAGATCTGATTAGACATGCAAAATCCCAGGCCCCACTCTAGACTTCCTGTGCCAGAAGCTGCGTTCTAACAAGATCCCCAGGAGGTTGAGAAAAGCCCTGCCCTAAATGATTCTAACAGTTTGCTGTCAAGACACAGTGACAGTAGGAGGGATATATGACAGGGGAGACAGGGATGGTAGGGGGAGATTTTGGCCTCCCTCTCATGAATCCATGCAGAGAGCATCCTCTTCTATCTGCTTTCCTCAAGTGTGAAAGAAAAGTAAGAATCCAGGTCCCGCCCCTGTTGCAGGCCTGATCTGAGGTTTGTGAGGGCAGTCGCCGTGCAGGTGAGAGGTATGACTCGCAGAGCATTCAGGAGAAGGACTCTAACACTTGGAGGGTCATGGGGGGTGCCCATAAGTGGGATGGCCATGGAGATCAGCTCAGAGACAGAGGACGATGAGGATGTGGAAGGCACCAGGCAGCAGCAGGAAGGAAGGCCAAGTTTGCTGACAAAGCAGTGCTTCCCCCATCTGGGGATGGCCAGGCCTCCCCATGCTGGCCACCACTAGAGGGGTGGGAGGTGATGGAGCTGTGTTGGCCCAAGGGGACCTCCAAAGCTGTTGTGTGGAGCCCGGACTGTCTTTGTGTCTGGGCAGGACAGTGGCCACCTTCCAGATACAGCTTCCAGGCTGTGGTTTAACATATATTTTCACAGATTTTAAGATGCATATATTTTTAATGTTTTAAGATCTCTGAAATAGAAATGAATTTTGTATTCAACGAAACCTGGAAAATCCTCTCTAATTGGCCTAACCCAATGAGTTCATTACTGTTTGTATTCTATTTCGTAGATGAGAAAAATGAGCCTTCTGAGCAGGAAGTGGCCTGAGCAAAGACATATAGCTAGGAAGGGTCAGGATTGGGGCTGCGGTTGAAGTCAGCCTGGCTCCTCCCTTGGGGAAGACTTTGAGCAGGAGGAGGTGGAGCCCCATGAAGTGAGAAACCAGGAAAGGGCAGAATTGAAGGGGGAGATGGAGACCCCTCTAAGGGCAAGGATGGGTGGATGGGTCTCCTGGGGCTGCTAACCCTCTGTCACGTGTTTTCCTGTCACAGACAAGAAGCTCCGCCACGCCCGCAGTGGGGCCCCCGCTGGAGGGCCCAGAGCACCAGGCACCCCTCACCTATTTCCCGTGGCCTCAGCCCCTTTCCACACTACCCACCTCCACCCTGCAGTACCAGCCTCCGGCCCCAGCCCTACCTGGGCCCCAGTTTGTCCAGCTCCCCATCTCTATCCCAGAGCCAGTCCTTCAGGACATGGAAGACCCCAGAAGAGCCGCCAGCTCGTTGACCATCGACAAGCTGCTTTTGGAGGAAGAGGATAGCGACGCCTATGCGCTTAACCACACTCTCTCTGTGGAAGGCTTTTAGGCGTGGCTCCCACCTGAGTCCTGTTCCCTGAAACTGGGATTTTAAAATGAGCCTGGAATTGAGCCCCAGGTTCATGCTTGTTTGGAGTAGTCATTTCATGACTACACTTTCTACGCACAGCTAGAATTGTAGACCTGTAAACCTTCCTTCCCTTCTTCCTTCCCCTCCCTCCCTCACTTCCTCCCTCTCCCCCATCCTTCCATTCTTCCCCTCCCTCCCTTCTTCCTTTCCAACCCCTTCCTTCCTTTTCCTCCCTCCCTTCCTTCCCTCCTTCCCTTCTCCCTTTCCAACCCCTTCCTTCCTTTTCCTCCCTCCCTTCCTTCCCTCCTTCCCTTCTCCCTTTCCTTCTTTACCTCCCTCCCTCCCTCGCTTCTTCTCTCTTTCTTACTTCTTTTTTCAATTCTGTTCCATTTTGGGAGGTAATTATAGGGATTTTAGCAATAACATTTTATGTCAAATGTTGCCAAGTCTGTGGTCCATGGGCTTTCATTTCTGTCACATTTCATTTCTTGGAAAAGGCCTCCTTCCTCCAGTGCCTGCTGAACCATCTTAGGGTCACTCACACCCTCTGTAATTTTAAGATGTATGTGGTGGCCGGCGGGAAGACCAGCCCCGACAGCACCTCCTGAGAAAGTCAGCCAAGGGCCTACCCTGATGCCAGAGTCCTTGAGCTGTCAGTTCCCACAGTTGCTCCTTTGTTTGCTCTTCTCAGCCTCGGCCAGATTTACAGTCCAGGCAGCAAAATCTCAAGGCCTGGGGCTCAGAGTAGTAAGGGGTGGGAAGTGGGTGGCAGGGAGAAAAGAACATCAGGGTGGGTGGGGACAGGCCAGTGACGAAGAGAGGGACAGAGGAGGGATGGGAACAGGCTGTGCATCTTAGTTGGAGAGAGGGGTGTGGGAGGAAGCTTGAGTTTGATGCAGGGAGGAGGAAGGCTGAGGAATGACTTGGCTCCAGATTACTTGGTTATTAAGAAGAACAATAAACTAAAGGAAAGCATTGCTTGAAGAGATGGTTTTGCTGCTCTCCTTGAGGATACGTGCAAGGGAAGTTGGGCTGTTGTAAACAGGGTGAAGGGTGTGTTTGGTCGGCCATTTCTGTCTCACCTCTAGGCCCTCTGCTGGTGCTGTGGAGGCCAAGACCCCATTAAGCCTAAAGGTGATGGGTCCTCGCCTAGGCTTAGTGCTACCATGTGGGTTTTGTTTCTTTCCTTCCTTCCTTCCTTCCTTCCTTCCTTCCTTCCTTCCTTCCTTCCTTCCTTCCTTCCTTCTTTCCTTCCTTCCTTCCTTCCTTCCTTCCTCTCTCTTTCTTTCTTTTTTTTGGTTTTTTTTGGGACGGAGTCTCACTCCATTGCCCAGGCTGGAGTACAATGGTGCGATCTTGGCTCACTGCACCTCTGTCTCCCAAGTTCAAGTGATTCTCCTGCCTGAGCCTCCCGAGTAGCTGGGATTACAGGTGCATGCCACCATGCCTGGCTAATTTTTGTATTTTTAGTAGAGACGGGGTTTCACCATGTTGGCCAGGCTGGTCTCGAACTCCTGACCTTGTGATCCGCCCGCCTCAGCCTCTCAGAGTGCTGGGATCACAGGCGTGAGCCACCGCACCCAGCCTTTTACCATGTGGGTTTCTTTAGTGTCTTAAAAGCGTCCATAAGCCACCATTCTGTGGAACCAAGGCCCCCTCCACGCAAACACCCTCCCTCCTGGGGACCTCTGGAGCCTCAGCCAGAAGTACCATTAGGTTTAATTTTAATTTGTTTTGCTGGAGAAACATCAGGTTTGTAGGAGACTGAGTTGTTAGCAGGTGTGCTTAGCTCTTGATAGTGAACGTGTACCTTGGGAACTGGCTCACCCACCTGCTAATAGCACCATCGTCACTATTAAGCAGACATTTCAGTTGGTAGAATCCATGTAGAAGTCATGGACTTTTCTGGGAAATGACTTTTCTGGGAAATGACAGTTTCTTTGACATATTTTCTTTGCCCACTTTAAATAAAAACTCTGGAGAAAGTTGTCTGTTTTGGATTTTCTTTTTCTGCTTA